TTATTGAAATCTGACATTCATACAGAAAAGTGCACATATCCTAAATGTGTAAATTTGATGAGTTTTCGCAAACTGAACACACCAGTGTAACCAAGTACCCACATCAAGAAAAAGAACATTACCAGCACTCTGGAAGCTTCATATGTGCTACCCATCTTGCTTGATTTTTAACAGCATAGATCAGTTTTGCTTGTTTTTGCTACTAATGTATGGCCCATTTGGTTTTGCATCTTGTATCATTTGAAGGCACGAAATAGGGATAAAGCCATTCTTCTTGGGAATGTGCAGGGAGAAAGTGTGAGGAAATCAGAGATGGAAGTTCGGGGAATATTTAAGGTATAGGTGGAATGAGAGTTTGAAATTGAGATTGAAAAGAACGGAGACATATGAGGGAAACGCATAAAGGACTGACATTAGCAGAAATCAAGGAAAGGGAGTTTTGAGAATGGAAGGGTGAGTTACCATGCCAGATTTGTAGAATGAACAAGAAGGTTAAACAGGGCTGAGTTTTTTGTTTTTTTTTTTTTTTTGAGATGGAGTCTCACTCTGTTGCCCAGGCTGGAGTGCAGTGGAGCAATCTCGGCTCACTGCAAGGTCTGTCTCCCGGGTTCATGCCATTCTCCTGCCTCAGCCTCTCGAGTAGCTGGGACTACAGGCGCCCGCCACCACACCCGGCTAATTTTTTTTTTTTGTATTTTTAGTAGAGACGGGGTTTCACCGTGTTAGCCAGTATGGTCTCAGTCTCCTGACCTCGTGATCCGCCTGCCTTGGCCTCCCAAAGTGCTGGGATTACAGGTGTGAGCCACCGCGCCTGGCCAAACAGGGCTCAGTTTTTAAGAAACCATCTGTGACTTAGGGAGGACAGTTTCAGTGGAGTGAACTCAAGTTAGATGCAGTGTTTTGGGAAATTGATAGAAGATGAGGTGGTGGAGATGTCAAATGTGGACAGCCTTCACTGGAGAAAGGAAGCATAGAGAGAAGACTTAACTGGAAGGGGACATACTTTTTTTTTTTTTTTTTTTTAACTTGGAGAATTTTGCAAGGAGGGGCAATAGTTGGAATAATTTTGGGTTTTATTGTGTTGTAAAGAGGTTTTGTGAACTCCAAAGTGTTTTAAACCACTTTTATTATTATTATCATTAAAGGATGACAATAATGGTATGCTACAGGGGACATGGAAAGGAAAGCCAGTAGGTAAAGTGGTTTTTAGCTTTAGTTAGGTGGGTGTTGAAAGTGACTGAGTGTATGAATTTTTAAAAAGTGATTTTGGGATGGATTACACTTGCTACCTTTTGTCAACTGATTTTTAAAAACTTTCTGAATTGTAGGAGATTAGAATTAAAGGGATCATTTTGAAGTGATAACTAGAAAATAACTGTGGTACCATGGAGAAAACTAAATTAATAACTGCCCACTCTGGCTACCAATCAGGCTATTAGCCTGTAAAGCAAAAGTTTGATGGGAAATTATTTTTTAACTCTCCCTTGGTTAGCTGACTTTTCTTTAGAATTGTATTTCTAAATTTCCTTTCTACTTTTTAAATTGGTAGAAGGGACAAATGAGAATACCTGAGTAAAGGCCCTATTTACAGAGCACAAATTGAGTTAATTTGATTAGCTTACTAGTACTCTTTAAAATACTTTTTATTATTTGAGTAATAAATATTCCAAGAAGAAAAATTTAGAGATACAGATAAGCAAAAATGAAGAAAATAAAAATAACCATATAATCTTTTAGACTTTTTAATATCCATACATGCATATACAAATTTTGATATTTAATGAGAAAAACATCAAAGCCACTTGACCAAAAAGCACCCTTTTAAATTCGAGGAGAAAAGGCAGCAAAAGATAACATTTGTGAGCATATATCAATTTCCAAGTTCCAATAAATACCTCCCTCAAAAACAAGATTAAAAAAAAGTTTAAATTCACTTATTATTCATTTATTCATTAACTACTTTTTTCAGCATCCTGCTCTGTGCCAGGCACTGTATAAGGCAGTGGGCAAGGTAAACCCTGCCAGAAAAGCAAACAGGGCTTTTGGCATAGCGCCAATTTTGTGCTTGGAAGAAGTCCAGTGAGGCTGTGATAGTTTCTAGAAGCAAAAAATTCAGTAGTGCCGTAGAGTGTGTGTGTGTGTGTGTGTGTGTGTGTGTGTGTGTGTGTGTGTGTTTCAGGGTAGTAGGATGTTTTTGGAAAAGTGGTAGAGGCTACAGAAATAAGCAATGACTAATTCTTGAAAGCCAGCCTAAGAATTATGAATTCATCCTGAGGCCAGTGGGGCCCACTCTTAAGATTGGGCAGCGACTTGATCCGAGTTTGTTTTCTACCAACTTGAGAACAGGAAACAATCTGAAATACTCGTTTCATTTTACCCAGGTGTAATAAAACACAGAAGGATTGATAAATACGTTTTGTCATTTTTAAGAGGATAAGCTTAATCTCAGAGGAGAGCAAATGCACATATAGAAATGATAAAGTATGGTTATCGATGTTCTATTTTATCTAATATTTTATGGTAAAATTTATATTTTGCTCTGTCAATAGGGAAGTTTATAAAATGTTGTGAGTTATCATTTGTAAAGCATGAATTCTTTATTAAAATTATCTTATTATTTAAAAATATACAGTCAGTCCTCTCTGTGGGTTCTACATCCGAGGATTCAACCAATAGTGGATTAAAAATATTCGAAAATCAAAAATGGATGGTTGCATATTCACTGATCAGTGTAGATTTTTCTTCTTGTCATTAATCTCTAAACAATACAGTATAAGAACTGTTTACATAGCATTTATATTAGGTGTTGTAAGTAATCTAGAGATGATTTAAAGTATAGGGAAGGATGTACATAGGTTATATGCAAATGCTACACCATTTTATGTAAGGGACTTGAGCATCCATTGATTTTGGTATCTGCAGTGGGTGGGGGGTGACCCTGGAACAAATCCCCCATGGATGTGGAAGGATGACTGTATTTAAATTTAAAATTTAAGTAATAAAAAAGTCCTATGTTATATATTACTAATAGTGTATTTCTACGTAAATCTCATGATTGTCTTATCAGAGCTTTGAAATGCAACTGATAGTATTTAGGGCTATTTATTTTTTGTTGTAGTTATCAAAGATACAATAAATTAGGTTTATCTCTATATATTTAATATAATTTGCAACATCCAGCATGAGAGGAATTAACTAAAGTTTGCAGCCATTGCTGTTCTAAGCAAAATTCTTAAGTGCTTTGATCATTAATTTAGCATGCTTAATATTCATTTAAAATCGGCAGTGAGGAGCATATGCAGGTCAACTTGATTTTTCTTTTCTCTTTTTTTTTTTTTTTTTTTTTTGAGATGGAGTCTTGCTCTGTCTCCCAGGCTGGAGTGCAGTGGCACGATCTCGGCTCACTGCAAGCTCCTCCTCCCGGGTTCACACCATTATCCTGCCTCAGCCTCCTGAGTAGCTGGGACTACAGGTGCCCACCTCCACGCCCGGCTAGTTTTTTGTGTTTTTAGTAGAGACAGAGTTTCACCGTGTTAGCCAGGATGGTCTTGATCTCCTGACCTCATGATCTGCCCGCCTCGGCCTCCCAAAGTGATGGCATTACAGGCGTGAGCCACCGCGCCCGGCCAACTTGATTTTTCTTTCGGGAACTGGAATAAAGTGACATTATTTGAAAAATCTTCAATAAAGGTAATGATTTTGATATCAATTGTAAGTTAGCTAGTTATTGGTAGGAGAGACAATGATTGCACTGGCTTCCATTTTCCTTTGCTGGTTGATTATCTATATGGTGTGTACTGGGATTTGTTTATGTTATGGATATATACTTCTTGTCTGTTTTGCTTGTCTTCTGACAAGTCTAGGAGCTTTGAAATGTTTAAGAATTGTGTATGTGTTGTAGTGGCCTGGTGTCATTTAGAATATACCTGAGAAATTGTGTCAAACTGCAAACTAAAACCAAAGTGAAAAATAGTTTTGCCAGCCCTTTAAGATATTAAAGATTGCTTAGAGATACTTTGTTAATGTTATTCATTTTACTTATCACATTTTTTTCTTAGTATGGAAGGTTTTTTTGTTAGTATGTAAGTAATACAACAAATTAAGCAATGGAGTTTTTATCTGTGTATTTAAGGAATTATAAAAGGCAAAGAAACAAGTATAGGTTAATGTCACTTTTCCATATCTACCAATTCACTTAAGTAGCTTTAACCCAAATAAAACAAAGGGTCTTGACTCTTGATTCTGATCAGAAAATGTCATCCTTTTGTCCATTTACTTTAAATAAGTAGTTATTTGTGGTACAACTTGCATATTTCTGATTGTTTCTGTAGTTACCTTTGATTTTTTTCATATAATTGCAAGGCTGATGATACTTTGAAAATTTTTGGACTTCCTTACCTTTGACAGAGAAGAGAATAGTTTTGTATCTTTAAATGCATGGACATTTAACTATTTGAAATAAGTTCTATTTAGTATTCAGAGCCCTATTCAGACAAAACTAGGGACTGTAGCTGAGGCTTATGGGAAGCTTTCAATTTCCTAAGTTATATTGCTACAGCCACTGTACTGAGAAAGAACTACAGTACTGTCTAACTATGGCATTTGGTCAGATCAAGGTGAGTTATATAGAAAGGAAAAGGGAATCAATAAAATATAGGATTAATAATTTTTTAGATTTTGTAACAGATACGATTTGTCAACAAAGTTGGAGGATTAAAGACAACAATTCCTGGGGCTGTTTGATTTTAAGTAATCCAATCTGGATAGATTATAATAAATTCACGTTTTTTGAAATATATAGTTTACTAGTGAGACTATTTCAGTGTTAAGACCAATGAGTTTCCGTCTGTGTGGCTATAATGGGGGTTTCTGACCTTTTTTTTTTCTAGCTGTTGATGTATTGATGGGAATCCCTACAACCATAATTTACCATGACTAAGACATTCATTTTTCTGTTGTTTGAAAGTTAGAGAGATAAGTATCTCTCTTTTCCCTCTATATTTGTTTATTACTGTATGATTAGTTCTCTTCTATTAGTCAATATAACTGATTTCCAAGGTATATTTTCCATTTAGTGGAATCCTGAGATTGTTGGAGCCTTCATATTTTTTTCCTTCAGTCATCTTGCCGATTGACACTAAAATGAGCTTAATAAGATTTTTATCTATTATTGGAGGATTCCAGGCCTATTTATTTTCCCTAGGAAGGCTATAATATTTAACAAACAAGTTTATTGAAATATTTTAGAACTTTAAATCTTTTGAAGTTACCCAAATTGGAGGGTCTTACAACTTTGAATTACTTTCTAAGACCTCTTTCCTTCCAGTAATGAGAAACATTTATTCAACTTTTTAAAAGACAGAAATCATCTTTTTAAAATGTACTGTTTTCTAATTGTCTGAAATGACAAGAGATCACTTACCCAGCAGTGCACAAGACTTCCAAAATAGCTGAGCAGCGGGTGAGGGGCTAGAAGGCGGGGGGTGGTGGTGGTATCTTTTTTTAAAAAAGTATGTTTACTAGAAAGGGTATAAGATACTTTGCTTTTGTTATAGGTGCACTTGCACAAAACTCATTTTAACCTGTAGTCACAATTTCTTCTGTATGACCCACCCAAAGTAACCAGGCTGCAAAGCATTATACCACATATAAAAGCAACATTCAGATTGCTTGTTTTGCTTTTATTTATTTGCATATGTAATTTATTGTGCCTGTGAAAAAAGGAAGTTCTTATAAAGAGCAACAAAATAGGAAAAACAAGCAAATTGTCATTTCTTCTGGTAGATTATGATTTAGAATTTAGGTAAAAAAATTAAGTTTGAGTGATTCCATTTAATCTTGGTAGAGTTGTGATAGCTTATATGTAAAAGCAAAATCATTTTATTTAAAACATTATGAAAAGATGCTGACAGTAAATTTACGGAGTGCATTAGTGTTACTATTGGATGTGTTGGAATCCAGACTGTAAATTATTGTTACTCTGTTACATAAAGACTACTAATTTTTAGTACATGTTTATATTGATTTATTCATATTATAGATCATGGAATACCACTTCATTTTGAAAAAAGAGAATTATAGTTTTCATATTTAGAAACTGAGAAAGGATTTTTTAAAAATGAAGAAACAGATGGTTTAACATCATATGCTCTTAATTTTTGCATATTTTAGTTTCTGAAATAAATGTAATTATGGTTTTGATTATGTTTTCCTACTTTTAATGTAGCATTTCTAGGATTACTATTAAGACCTTCTAATTAACATAGGTGGATGATATTAGAGGTAACCTCGATTTGATATAAGACAGCAAATCACAGACCATCTTTTGAAGCCCATTTTAAGGCCTTGAAATCCAGTGCCTCAATGCACTGCAGTGATGAAGCAGCAGAAGTTTTTGTTCTCCTGACATAATTGAAATGAATATAAAACTTTTCATTTCTCTGTTTAAGTTAATATTATTATATCAATTATATTATTGTAATATAATTTATTATAACAATATTATAATAAAAGACAATTCTGTTTGGGGTTTATCTTATCACCATCATATCTTACATAAGCAATAGAGGAGAGAAGCAAAATTTTGGGTATGAGTCTTCCCAAGTTATCTACAAGTTAATGGTTTATTGTTCTTAAGGGAAAGGAAAGAATATCTTTTAACATGGATGATAATCTCTTCTATAGATGTGTTGAAACCTGGAAATTGAAGAAAATCCTATTAATTGAACTTTATTTGGGTAAGGTAATCGACTTTGTATTGTTTAGGGTCCTTTACTGAAATGGCTACTGGAACACTTGAAGTAGGTAAACATTTTTGCCTGAAGCTTATTAAGGCCGCCAGGAAATCTTTTCTCTTACTTGGCATAAGTAAAGATATTTTTCCATAGGATATTGCCCAGGATTCATTTGGCTTGGCAGTTGCATGGATTGTTTTGTGATTGCTTTTTGAGGGCAATAATTCTGCCCCATGAAAATATTAGTCATTATTATTACTATTTTTTTATCTTTGGTCTTCTAAAAAAGATAAAGGGCCGATGTATAATTTCTTAGTAAACTGTTAACATATTTGAATGACCCAAGGAACATAATGATGTTCTGCTAATGACATCATTCTCATCTTTCTGTCCCAATGAGATAGATATTGTACTCTATTTTGTGGACAAAGAATCTGAGGCAAAAGCAGTTAGAAACTTAAGGGCACGCATTTCAGTATTTATAGAATCTACATTGGAACCCACTTGTTTTCATTGAAGTTTAATCGTATAGAGTTTCAGTTTTGCAGGATGGAAAAGTTCTGGAGATCTGTTTCACAACAATGTGAATATACTTAACACTGCTGAACTGTGCACTTAAAAATGGTTAAGATTGTAAATTTTCTGTGTGCACAATAAAAATATATTAGAAATTATTTTCTTTTCATTTGCTTATTAAGTACGTTTTTAGTGAAGAATATTCTGGAGGTAAAATGTTCATCATTTGGCTCATCTCTCATCCAATATGAAACTGCTTCAATTTCATCACTTAAAAGGAACCTGAGTTTCTACTTTAGTTTGGACTGAGCTGTAAAAAGTCTTTTCTTTCCTTTCTACCAGATTGTATTTCTTTTTAAAATCTAGTCAATGGAAAATTAAAAGATAAGATATAAATCAGAATTATGACCTATAATTTATATTATGACTTATATTATACCAAGAACAAATGTATTTGAGAATCTCCTGCCTTTTTCGCTGAAGCTCAAGTAAAACTGTAGATTTTTAGATTTTTAGATGTTTTTGACTATGTAAACATTTCAAGACCAGGTGTGGTGGCTCAGGCCTGCAATAGCAGCACTTTGGGAGGCCGAGGCAGGTGGATCACCTGAGGTCAGGAGCTCGAGACCAGCCTGGCCAACATGGTGAAACTCTGCCTTTATTAAAGTTATAAAAATTAGCCAGGCGTGGTAGCGGGCGCCTGTAATCCCAGCTACTTGGGAGGCTGAGGCAGGAGGATTGCTTGAACCCAGGAGGTGGAGGTTGCAGTGAGCCGAGATCGTGCCACTGCACTCCAGCCTGGGCGACAGAGCGAAATTCCATCTCAAAAAAAAAATTCTTTTAAAAGTACACTTACTCTGTAATTTTGGTAATGATGAAGCGTTCATTTTAAAAATAGAGTAAAAAGTACTTGTGATTTATTTTCATGAAACAGGATAGAAATCCCTCATCTCATTTAATTAAAAAAGAAATAACCACTGGTAAAATCTGATCTTTTCCTTTCTCCAATACCTGTCAAGATTTACTTTGTATATCTGTATTTTCTAAAATTGTTACCCTATATCTTTTACATTAAAAATAGATTAATAATTAAGGGTCAATCCTTTAGAATAGGTATTTTAAATTATGTGATTTAGTCTATCTAGTGTATTTGCCTATTTATATAACTATTTATTTTGACCTATCTATATAACCACTTATTTCTCAGTCAACCCTCTGTAAGTGTAGATGTCTAAGTCTAGCTTATATATAACTTACAAGTTATATGAAAATACCACATTGTATCTCATAAATGTATACAATTACTTTTCAATCAAGAATATTAAAAATAAATATAATTAAAGGTTAAAAAAGCAAAAATATGCTGTCCTAGATTTCTCAGTGCTTTTAAAGTATGAAACATGTTCATTTTATGAATCACAACCTAATACTCATAGTGTTAAATACTATGAGAGTAAGCCTTTAAGTATAGAGTATTGAGTTAATACTCCTCAGTTCATGGCATGGTATTATCATTGGTTCATGTCAGGCCTTTCTGCTGTTTAATTGACATTCATTCATTTACTCATTCATTTATTCTCTATACCTGTTCCTCATTTCTACAACCCCCAGCCCCATAGGAAATCATTTAGACCTACCCATTTTGCTGTGTGTATATCCAGTTCCTATTTCTAATTGCTGCAAAGGGGATTTACTGTTTCACATTGTTTTATAATTGCTTGAAAATTCCTATCTTCACGTTATTTCTTTATATTTTTTTAAAGAGAGAAGCCAACCTATTTGAAGGTAGGCTAGTTCAGATGAACTTTTTATGCGCAAATATAACCTAATTCAGTGATTCATAAAAATGAGTAAGTTTAACACTTTGAAAGTATTGAGAAATTGAGGACAGCATATTTATTTTTTAACCCATTAACATTATAATTTTTATTTTTAATATTTTTGATTGAAAAATAATTATATACATTTATGTGGTACAATACGGTGTTTTGATATATGTATGCAGTGTGGAATGATTAAATCAGGCTAATTAACATATCACCTCTCTTACCTATCATTTTTTATGGTGAGACATTTGAAAGGTATTCTCTTAATTTTAAAATACAGAATACTGACTTTTAAGACTCAATAAGTAATTTAAAAATTAAACTTCATTCTCTATTAAACATCAAATTTAGTTTTTCTTTGTTACTGGTTATAGCATTGCATAGGGCCTCAGTTTTAGTAGGGATTCAGTAGATGCGTTGGTTTCATTTAATGCCATACCCACTAATTTGTTAATTGGCTTGGACATTTGCGCAAGTTAATTCATGCTTGGAGCTTTAATATTTTAAAATGATTCAGACATCAATCAAGCAACCAGAATTTATTACAAAATCTGTAAGATATATAGTTTCTAGTTTACATTCTCGATGTTGACAGCTTTCCTCGCCCAAATTATTGCATCTGATCCACACTATTATTGTGTGTGGTAAGCATGTCAGGCATTATATCCATTTTAGTAAAGGAGAAGTTGAGTCAAGGCATTAAGTGGCTTGCACAAGGTTATATGGCTGTTAAGTCATAGTCAGGACTATAACTGAAATTTTCTGACTCCTCGACCAATGTTCTCTATACCAATGTTTTCAAACTCTGTTATAGAAGGAACTGAAGGAGGTGACATAATATGAAATGAGGACAAGAGAGGCCATCTTAGATGAAATGTTTTATTTATTTAAAAAAAGATGCTGCCCTTTTAAGTAAAACTTTGAAAATCATTGCACTGTATTGTCGCCGTTTTTGTTTTGAAATGGAAGTGCTAAGTCAGATTTGTCAATGGTAACTCCAAAAAGGGATAAGAAAAAGTCATCTGTTCCTGAAATGCTTGTTGCATTTACATTATCTATCTTGTCATGTCACTCCCCATTACCTTTAGAATAAAACTTAGACTAACGGTGGTTCACAGGACGCTGAATTATCTGGTCCTTGCCTAATTCTGCAGACACATCTCTTGCTATTTTCCCTTTTATTCCTGATCCCCCATAGCCTTCTTTCAGTCCTTGAATATGCTAGCCCTGTGACACCTCAGGACAGTGTTCCCTTTCCCCAGCCCTTTCTATGGCTGGCTTCTTTTGATCTATCAGGTTCCAGTGGCCTTCCCTGACCATCCTTTCTAAAGTAGGTCCTCCCTTATTCTCCACCCTGTACCTTGTTTCACTTGTATCCTGTAACACAAAGTGAAATTAGTTAATTACTAGTAGACTCTAAACTCCATGAGTGCAGGGACCATGTTTACCATGTTTTCTTTTGAATCCTTAGTCACTTTGCCTATAGTTGGCCCTGGTTAAATATTTATTGAATGAGCAAATGTTGAATGAATTATGAGTTATCAAGAGATGCTCAATTTATATTTACTGTCCTCTGAGAAAAATCTCAAATTATACGCATTTGATGAATATTTCCATAAAATGATTTTAATGCATTAGTGCCTAATAGTTGTAGTCATGATTTAAAGAATGTTGCATGAGATTTTTTTTTTTGAGGTGGAGTTTTGCTCTTGTTGCTCAGGTTGGAGTGCAATGGTGCGATCTCAGCTCACTGCAACCTCTGCCTCCTGGGTTCAAGTGATTCTCCTGCCTCAGCCTCCTGAGTAGCTGGGATTACAGGCATGTGCCACCACTCCCGGCTAACTTTGTATTTTTAGTAGAGACAGGGTTTCTCCATGTTGGTCAGGCTGGTCTCGAACTCCTGACCTCAGGTGATCTGCCTGCCTCGGCCTCCCAAAGTGCTGGAATTACAGGCGTGAGCCACTGCACCTGGCCCATATTCTTCATATGTGATTAATACCCCCAACAATGTTGTGAAGTTAGTAGTATATTCTACTTTATAGGCAATGCAACAGACTTAGAAAGGTTTGTTGATATTTGCCCAAAGACACTTAGCTAGTAAGTGGCAGAACTGGGATTTGAACTTAGGTCTGTTTGTAACTAAAGTCGGCACTATTTTCACTCTATTTTGCCGCTTCCTAAATTAATGCTTAGGTTCTCTGGAAAATTTGCTTCTGATGAACACTTTCCTTTCCCAATGACGCTGGATAAATGGGGTGTTACTGTAATAAGGTGCTAATTGAATGGCGTACAGAGTAAGTGCAAAAGAAATTAAAGGAGGAAAAGGTATGTGCTGAAGTCATCAGGGAAACCTCATGGAGCAGCTGTGGGACTTTAGTTCATTCAATTAATGCTGTGAAAGTGTTCTGCATACTGGACCGTGTAGGATGAATGGGATATAAATAAATATAGAAGGGAATTGAGGGTATTTTAGTTTGGAGAAACTGCTTAGAAGTGTTGTGGGTATCCTGGAAGCAGTAGGGAGGACTAGTGTGACTGGAAGAGAGGATTTATCTTGGAGAAAAGTGGGATATTTGTTGAAAAAGTAGATGAGGATGATTGGGGGTATATAAACTATATAGAATTTAATTTTCTCTGTGGTTGCTAAGAGCAGTGTCATTGTGGGATACAATAACAGTTTAGGAACTTCAGTTGGTAATAGTATGCAGGTTTTAAGTATAATAGTGCAGCATTGGTAGCACAGTGAATAACAGTGGCAGTTCTGGCCCTGGGCTTGAATTCCACCCCTTTCACTTGCCGGTTTGTGAGCTTGGAATATTATTTCACTTACTGTACTGTTGTTTCTCCTCTGAAATGGAAATTGAACAGTAGAACCTTTGGCCTGATCCCAGAGATTATGATTCAGTGTGTCTAAGGTATGGGGCAGGAATACCCCCTCCTCCCAAATCAGATTTAGTTACATCTCCTATGTGGTCCCGGAGGGCTCTGTATTTGTTCAGTGTTTCTTTTCTGACCTCAGGTGCAAAAAGTTGAATTCATCAAACTCCTCAGATTAATGACAGACTATCAGCTTTTGGCAAGACTCCTCTCTTGTTTTATTTAAAATAGTTCTCATTTATCCCCAGTATTCATTCTAATTCTCTGCCTACATAGATGTTCGTACTAATGTTTTTTTGAATATGTCTGTCTCTTTAAAAAATATATGGTGCTGTTTTATGCACACATATTTTTAATTTATATAAATTATATTGTGCTAAAGATCTTCTGTTTCTTTTTTCATTCAACATGTTAAAATGCCTTTTATGATAGAAAACTTCAAACAGATCCAAATGTAGAGAAAGTATCAACCCACCATGTGTCCATCATCCAGCATCAACAATTATCAGCTCAGAGCTGATCTTGCTTCATATTATTAACCATTCCTCCCCTAGTGCCTCCTCCCCACAACTCCACCTCTGCAAACTGTATTATTTTGAAGCAAATCTGAGACTTTTTAAAACTGTATTTCAGTGCCAAAAACATCAAAAAACCGCTACCCATTTGGATCTCTGTATATCTGTTTCATAACTTGTAACTGCTCTAGGTATGTCAGTGAATGCACTTACCACATCTCTGGCCCTCTGGTGATGGTCACCTAGTTTGTCTGTAATATTCTGCTACCACAGACAACTTTGATTTTCATTTTCATACATGTCCTCTTATGGGCTTTTGGGAGAACTTTGATTTTTCAGAGTGGGATCTCTGGATAATAGGGTATATATACATATACTTCATTTCACTAAGTTTTGCCAACTTGATTTCCAGAATGTCTGTACTAGTGTACATTCTCACTAGGAGTACATAGTAGTTCTCTTTTCCTCCATTTCCACTGGCACTCTGTATTAACTTACATTATATTTTTGCCAATCTTTCATTTGTAAAGTGGTATATTATTTAAATTTTTATTTCTCTGATTATTAGTGAGGTTAGTTATCTCTTCACGTATTTGTTTTCTGTTCTCCTTAAGACCTCCCATTCTTGCTGTTTTATTATGCCTAAAAAACTCTTTCCCCTTATTCACGTGGCTCACTCACTCCATTCAGATCTCTTCTTAAATGTCATGTCCCCAGAGAGTTCTGCTTTATCTTTCATTGTCTTTATCACAACAAAACCTTATATTATGTTATGTATTTATTTATTTTCTCTGCTCAAGTTCCTTGAAGGCAGAGACCTTACCTGTGTTCACACCTGTATCCCTAGCACTTAAAAAGGTAAGTTCTCTATAAATATTTGTTGAATAAATATATTAAAACATATTATCTCACTTCTTTTTAGAATTCATCTGTGCCTTATTCCAGTTCACTCTTGTAAGGGTGATGCTTGTGATCCCCTCAGCCCTCATGTATTCATTCGTATTATATTGGAGGTAATGTTTTGTTTCTATGGAAATGTGCTTTTTCTTCTCAATAAATATTTTATTTGTTTTCCAGGTTAGCACTCTACGTATATGAATATCTGCTCCATGTAGGAGCTCAGAAATCAGCTCAAACATTTTTATCAGAGGTATGTTTTATATATTTTCTGTATTGCATTTTTAGGAAAGTAATATCTCTTTTATTCATTTTAGATAAGATGGGAAAAAAACATCACATTGGGGGAACCACCAGGATTCTTACATTCTTGGTGGTGGTAAGTATCCTTTATTCCATTTTTACTGGCTTTTTTCTTAATGTTACCATGATTACTTTTTTAGTGTATTTTGGGATCTCTACTGTGCAGCTCCAGAGAGACGTGAAACATGTGAACACTCAAGTGAAGCAAAAGCCTTCCATGATTACGTAAGTTAACATATAATTTTACAAAGTTACACATATAGGTTTGTTTCTCCTTTATTCTTTGCAGAGTGCTGCAGCAGCTCCCAGTCCAGTGCTAGGAAACATTCCCCCAGGAGATGGCATGCCAGTAGGTCCTGTACCACCAGGGTTCTTTCAGGTACTCAGAGAAACTCTGACTAGGAATGTTAAGTTTTGTTTGTTTATTTGTTTTACTTCAATAGCCTTTTATGTCACCTCGGTACCCTGGAGGTCCAAGGCCCCCATTGAGGATACCTAATCAGGTAAGATTTATGTGCTATGTAAGTTTTTTGTAATTGCTCTTTATTTTTCTTAATAAATTGCTAGGCACTTGGAGGTGTCCCAGGAAGTCAGCCATTACTCCCCAGTGGAATGGATCCAACTCGACAACAAGGTGACTACTCTAAAGTAAAAGGAAAATTGATGTTACTTTGCTAATGTCTTCATACTTTTTTTAGGACATCCAAATATGGGTGGGCCAATGCAGAGAATGACTCCTCCAAGAGGAATGGTGCCCTTAGGACCACAGGTAAATAATCAGTGCATATTTACAATAGCAAACTCTTTGGTTTTGTTTTTTTGTTTTGTGGTAGTCTGACCCTTGGTTATCATTACAGAACTATGGAGGTGCAATGAGACCCCCACTGAATGCTTTAGGTGGCCCTGGAATGCCTGGAATGAACATGTAAGCAATGTTATATCATATACTACATTATTGTTAAAATTTCATTTATCAAATTGTTTTGTAGGGGTCCAGGTGGTGGTAGACCTTGGCCAAACCCAACAAATGCCAATTCAGTGAGTATATATATATATTTTTTTTAATATTTTCAAAAATTTTTTTGTCCTATTCGTGTTCCAGATACCATACTCCTCAGCATCTCCTGGGAATTATGTAGTAAGTACATTTGGGTTTGTTTGCTTATAAGATATTTTTACTGAAATTTTGTATAATTATTTAGGGTCCTCCAGGAGGTGGAGGGCCACCAGGAACACCCATCATGCCTAGTCCAGCAGGTATTGTAATCAAACTAGCCACATGGGCATTTAAATATTTTAATTAAGTAATATTTTGTTTCAGATTCAACCAACTCTGGTGATAACATGTATACTTTAATGAATGCAGTACCTCCTGGACCTAACAGACCTAATGTAAATATGAACTTTTTTTATTTTTGGAATGTGATTACAGTGATTTTCTTCATTTTTAAAATAGTTTCCAATGGGTCCTGGGTCAGATGGTCCCATGGGTGGATTAGGAGGAATGGAGTCACATCACATGAATGGCTCTTTAGGTAAGGCTTTTCAATTTGATGTTTAGAATAAAAATAAAGGCTTTCTTTTTATATTTTGTTTCAGGCTCAGGAGATATGGACAGTATTTCCAAGGTGAGTGCTGTGTATTCTGTGTTGTTTTTAATACAATGCCTTGTTTTCTAAATCTTGTTTACAGAATTCTCCCAATAATATGAGCCTGAGTAATCAACCGGGCACTCCAAGGGATGATGGCGAAATGGGGGGAAATTTCTTAAATCCTTTTCAGAGTGAGAGTGTAAGTATTCCCTTGACTATATTATACTCAAATTGTTAAAATATGGATTCTTCTTTCCTTCTAGTACTCCCCTAGCATGACAATGAGCGTGTGATCCATTACCAAGTCTCCTCATGAAAACCACAGTGAGTCAGCCCTTCACAGAACTACTACGGAAGAAAATTATTCATCACAGTGTACAGTTAAACAAAGGAATCTCAGTCACACCAAACCAACCTTTTTATTTCCTGCTCTCTCCCCTCTTTTGTGAAGAAAGCGGGTCCAAATGTGATTCAAACAACTGTACGGAGTGGCATATTAGAATTGCCCTAAACTGAACTGCAAATAATTATGTGTGTATGTATATGTGTGGGAAAGAGAATGTACTGTATATGTGTATGTTATACAGACATATACACATACATACATTGACCCACAGGACATTGTAAAATATTATCACATGACATCTTAAGTAGAAATAAGTAGGGACTTTTATTCCATCCTTTTTTTCACGTTTACATTTTAATTATTACAAGTTGCTCCTGCCCCCTCCCTGAACTATTTTGTGCTGTGTATATCACTGCTTTATATAAGTTATTTTTTAAGGTGAACTCAGATGTTATGGTTTTGTAAATGTCTGCAATCATGGATAGGAATAAAATCGCTTATTTGAGAGCTTTCATTAAATTGCGTCTGATGCAAGTTATCCTGTGAATCACAAAGTGTACTGTCTCAAAAAATAGAAGAAAATGTGTCTTCGTCTTTATGTTGAATCAAACAATTTCTCAGTTACCTTCAGTGAAAAGTATTTTTTTAATTTTTATTTGAGAAAAACACTTCAAATCAGTAAAAGCTTAACTGGGGCCTCACACAGTATATTTCTGCAATAACTGCTTTAAACGGAGTTCTTGATTTGTTTGTCTTAGATGATACAGAAATCATTAAATAGCCCAAATCATTTAGACCATAGCAATAAAGTGACCGGGGTTGTCATATATTTAGCAACATCTTTTCTCTTTAACATGATGAAGCCCAAAAGTGATAACAAAAGCATTTGCTTGAATTTGTCACTTCTCACCAGGAGTACTAGAGGTAAATTTTTAATAACATACTAATGTGAAATGGTATCTGGTTTTTATTCAGACTTTTTGTGAGCATATTCTTATAGACACTAGAAATAAATACATAGAAGGAGACTTTGAGCACAAGGGAGAAGAGAGTTATTAGCACTCCTGAGGCCTCTGGAATGCTGCTTTTCTATCCAGGTATCTTGCTTGCTACCAGCAGAATTGACTGGTATTGGTTCTCACTGGCCAGGGAGCCTCTGCTCTGTTCCTGGAATATAAGGCTTTTATTCAGGAGCAAATCATTGATAGTAACTTTGCTTTATCTAGCCATTGACTTCAGCAGGCTAAAACTACATTGTGTAACTGACTGTTCAAAAAAGAATAAGTAAATTTTTTTTAATCTAATTCCCTTATGGAAAGCACCTTGCTCTATGGCACTTTCCAGATCTTTTGGGATTTTGTGCTTAATTATACATACATACACCAAAATCACAATAGAAAGATATGAAGACTTTAATTTTAGACTCTGAAAGATAACTGGGTGATCCTTTGTGTTAAAATTGTGATACAAACAACCATTGATAAATACCAACTATGAATCCAAACTCTAGAGACTTTGAAAAGCATTGTTTAATTGCAGGTAAGAGGAATCTTCTCTTTCCTTTAGGCTTATAGTCTCTAAAGTGAAAATTTGGCAGGATATAGTCATGCAGCTCATAATGACATTCCAATCAACCACAGACTGCATATACAGCAGTGGTCCTATAAGATTATAATACCATATTTTTAGCATATCTTTTCTATGCTTAGATACACAAATACCATTGTATTACAGTTGCCTTTGGTATTCAGTACAGTAACATGCTGTACAGGTTTGTAGCCTAGGAGCAATAGTTTATATTATATAGCCTAGGTGTGTAGGAGCCTATACCATCTAGGTTTGTGTAAGTACACTCTATGATGTTCAGACAAGGACAATATTGCCTGACAATGCATTTCTCAGAATGTATACTTATCATTAAGTAACATATGACTGTATGTACTAGTTCCTGATGACTTACTTCTCTCAAATTCATAATGATTTAGTCCTTGTAAAAATAAAGATTTTGCCTGTGCCTAAACAGGGATACTAGGCAGAACTGTTGAGAAAAAAAAGCTGAATTAAATTTATGTTGCAGATTTAAACTATCATAAAATGAGCCTCAGTTAATCACACACAGTATTCAGGTGCCTAGGAGTGCACACCGGAGAACAGCCTCATGCTGTCAAGCTGCAGAAACCTTTCATGCAAATTCAGATGAAAAGGTCTTTACCTCAAGCCAGGGTAACCTGAATGAAGGTGATAGTTTGTCCAGACACCTGACTTTACCAAGAAGAATTTTGACTTTCATATTTTATGACAATCATATAAAAATTGACAGTCCTTTGATTATTAAGCTTAATCTTATAATGCTAGAATTTTCAAATATTTTGTTGACTCTTCTCCATTGTTACCGATCTTGAAATTCTTTTCTTCGCCTTCTGAGAAGGTATTATTTCTTATCACAAAGAATGATGAATATGATTTTATCTACCCTTATTTTGGGGGTAATACGAGAATATGAATTGCATCATGATCCCCATTATTTCTAACCTAAAAGTAAAATTCGTTTTTTTTTTCAAGGCAGAGCAGTCAATTGATTATAAGTATTTATTTCTTTTTTCTTCTTGGAGCCCAGATTAAAAAGAGTTATTTTAGATTTAAAAATTTCCTGAAATAGTTGAAAAATTATTTTTGAGGAGAAAATTGTATCCAAGAAACCCAGAATGTAAGGATACTTGATTTTTATATCCAGATAATTCTTTCATGCACTGAATGGAAGACAGTATATCTGTATATTAATTTTTGTTTAGATTTTGAATCATTTAACCCTTATCCTTTTTTCTTGTAATAAGACTATTTAATGTTTTTCTCTTGTGTTTTCCATCTTTATCAATGCATTCGTGTTGGTCTTGATGTATACTACCTGTTCCTAGTGTTATTTTTACACGTCATCTCACAGTAATAATATCAGCAATTCTTGCTGCATTGAACATATTAAATACACATGTAAAATGAAAAAGTAAGCAGTAGGTAAAATCTTGTTACTCTGCTTTGCATTCTGCCTAACTCACTGCATTTGAAAATACATGTCAAATTCTTTCTGAGGGTATGTATGATTCTTAACTACGTGTCTTACAGCAAAGTTGCCCATGGGAACAAAGGCTGTAGGGTGTCATTGATCTTGTAATACAACACATATTTGATGGGTGAATCTTATTAGCACTCCTTTGAAAATGTTCCAGTATGGAGTCAGTTGCTGATAAAGAGGAAGTTCACAGCTAGGAATCCGAAGTTAAGATTTCTCAATTGCCGCCTGGGCACTCATGCCTGTAATCCCAGCACTTGGGAGGCCAAGGTGGGCAGATCACCTGAGGTCGGGAGTTCAAGACCAGCCTGGCCAACCTGGTGAAACCCCCCCATCTCTACTAAAAATACAAAAATTAGCCAGGTATGGTGGTGGCTGCCTGTAATCCCAGCTACTCAAGAGGCTGAGGCGGGAGAATCACTTGAACCCAGGAGGCGGAGGTTGCAGTGAGCCGAGATTGTGCCACTGCACTCCAGCCTGGGTGACAGAGCAAGACTCCATCTCAAAAATAGAAAAGATTTCTCAATTGCCAAAAAGATTAACAAGTAAATCAATTCTGCTCCCCCAGCCATGAAAAGTGCCCAAAACAGCCCTTTCCCTCCAGAATAAAATAAAACTTCCATTTCTATTTTTATGATTCTCTAAGATATCTGAACTCCATTGCATTTCATAGGGTTATTCAGTTAGCACTTCTGTGGTTTAAAAGACAACAAATGAAAATAAGTAAGTTCAGTTTGGGGCATGAAGAAGTCCCACATCTGTCTATATCTTTTCTTCATCATATTGTCCCTAGGAATGTATAGCAAAGCATTCAGAACTGCTCCTTTGGCTGGGGAAGTTTTCCACCGTCCTTAATACTATGAAGTCTTGATTACTTCTTCCGTGGCTTTATCCTTGCCTCCCTCCCAATCCCTGCATCTTCCAGGAGAAATAAAATACCAACTGAACACTGTTACCTTCTCAGCCCTTACCATTTTCATCTGCATATAGTGTATAGTACTAAGAGTAGTTTTCCCAGGAGAAATAATTGCAATTTTCATTTCTTGATTATCACTGCTAATTCGAAGGAGTGCCACAAATCATAGCCACTTGATTTTGATTTTGGAATGCATTTTAGTGTTTTGACACTGGTTTTCCTTTTTTTTAAATTTTTTTTTCTTTTTTTTTTTTGAGACAGTCTTGCTCTGTCACCCAGGCTGGAGTGCAGTGGCACAATCTTGGCTCACTGCCGTCTCCGCCTCCCAGGTTCCAGAGATTCTCCTGCCTCAGCCTCCAGAGTAGCTGGATTACAGGCATGCGTCACAGGCTAATTTTTGTATTTTTAGTAGAGGCAGGGTTTCACCATGTTGGCCAGGCTGGTCTGGAACTCCTGACCTCAAGTGATCTGCCCGCCTCAGCCTCCCAAAGTGCTGGGATTACAGGCATGAGCCACTATGCTTGATCAGGTTTTCCTCTTTTTTTTTTTTTTTTTTGAGTCAGAATCTTGCTCTGTCACCCAGGCTGGAGTGCAATGGTGTGATCTCGGCTCACTGCAACCTTCACCTCCCGGGTTCATGCAATTCTCCTGCCTCAGCCTCCCGAGTGGCTGGGACTACAGGTGCTCACCACCATGCCCAGCTAATTTTTTGTATTTTTAGTAGAGACCGGGTTTCACCGTGTTAGCCAGGATGGTCTCGATCTCCTGACCTCGTGATCCACCCGCCTTGGCCTCCCAAAGTGTTGGGATTACAGGCATGAGCCACCGTACCTGGCCCAGGTTTTCCTTTTTTTTTATGTCTTCTGTACAATAGAGTTGGCCCTCCATATCCACAGGTTCCACATCCCTGATTCAATCAACTCCTGATAAAAAATATTGGAAAAAATTTTTATAACAATAAAAACCAATAATACAACAATAATTACAAATAATACATTGTAACAATGATTTCCATGGCATTTATAATACATTGTATTAGGTATTATAAGTAAACGAGATGATTTGAAGTATATTGGAGGATGTGCATAGGTTATACTATGCCGTTTTATATAAAGGACTTAAGCGTCTGTGGATTTTGGTATCTGCAGAGGTCCTGGAACCGGTCTCCCTTGGATACGGAGGGACAACTGTAGTTCTCTGTCTTTGAAAACATTAATCGATACAAGTGGCCAGTGAATGTATAGTATGGGAGGGAGTAATCCAGTATGGGGGACAAGGTTGCCATATATTTGCCAAAAGTAGTTGAATCTTCTTTCTGTTTTTCCCTCCTGGTGGAATAAGTTTATTGTTTGCTATGAGGAGCCAGAGGCTGTGTTTGTTTAAAGCAATGGTACCCAATCTTAAGCATGTGTAAAGGTCTCCCTGGGTCTGTGAACCATACCTTGAGAAATAACTAGAAAAGTAAAAGAATGGTGAACCACTATTAATAATACTTCCATTTTGCATACTAAATATGTTGCGTGTACCTGTGTGTGTGTGTTGGGAATAGTAATATGAAGTTTGCTCACAAAACACTCCCACTGTGATTCACATTATTTTATAGCACAACCAATAATGATTAAACATAATTATTTCCTTTGACTACTTTTCATTTCAGTGGTAAAACAGCTGATGAAAGTTATTTGGGATGGAAAGAGTAATACAAGACATACGCAGATGGAGTCTCCTGTGCGTAGGTTTAGCACACCCATGTTAGCTTGTCCACATTAGGCCTTCTTTTGAAGGTACTGTATCTAAAGATAAGGGCATAAGTGATCATTTAATTCTCAGCCACTTCACTGATACTACAAGGTGTTACACAGTAATTATAGTGGTTTGATACAGACATTTGTTTACAAGAAACTGAATTGGCATTATTAACTTATTTCACACAAAAAAAGTTAGCTTTACCCATGAACTGTAATTCAGATTGATAAGGTGACCTACCCATGAAAAAGACACCTGAGACCTGTTTACTTTTTTAAACTATGAAGTGAAATCCTCAGTTCAATAAGTGTCCCAAGGAGAATTTCCTCTGTTAAATTTTCCCTGTTAACTTAGTATAATTGGTTTTCTTGAATAGAAGAATAATGATTTCTGTAAGATATTTTAATGTGAATATTTTTGCTGTCTTCATCTTTAAAAATTAAATACAGTACTATATATAGATATTAAAATTTTAAAGTGGGACTAGGTGTTTTTATGTATACAATTACAGTTTGTCTCCTCTCTTTGCAAATTTACTGGCTATTATCAGAATAAAGGTTGGACTCATTTTGCTTATCCCAGTCATTAAAATGTTGTGATCTGTTTCTAACATATTTAGCATTTCATTTTTAAAATGAGATGTGCCATTATCATAACAAAGGCAACTATTAATGTTCCTAGAAAAAATGATGTAAAGGACTTACTCCTAGTCAATATTAACACTTAATCCCACTTTCTTTTTTCCACCAAATGGCCTCAGTACATTGCCAAGAGAGTGAAATTTGGATTCCTCACAGTACTCAGAACACAATATGATATTTGTCAGCTAACTTTCCATCATGTCTTGGTAAAATTGCTCAGTTAAATATAATTGGCCATCTACTTATTAAAAAACAATTCAAATAATCTGTACAGTTACCATAATTTGACAACAAATTACTTTAAATTTAGCACCATCTTAGAAATCTTCTTAATATAAACTACTGATTGAAATGTGTTTATACTTTCTATCATATTTCAAACTGTTTTACTTTCCTTGCATTAAGACAATTAAAACACAAACTACATGTTAGAATGAATAATTTAAAGGACATGCTGCTGTTTCAGCATAAAAAATGGTAAAGTCTTTATAAATAGAATACTTATGATAGCCATTAACGTATTGAATTGTTTAATTAACCTAGTTGTGATTTTCCGAATTTAAGACGTTTTCTTACTACATGTGTTAAATTGTTACCTATAATATCTTCCTGGAAAAATAGAAGTATTTGTAAGGTTTTTATAAATGCACAATTTATGTATAAATATAATTGGAATCTGGGATGACTCTTAGTAATCTACTATTCTTAATTCAACGATGGCCACCAGCTACCTGACACATTTTGTAAATTTAGCATCTGTGTATGTGTGTTCGTGTATGTGTGTGTGCGTGCATGTGCACATTACTGCATTTATTCTCAAATGGATTTATAATTTAGTGTTTTTGTACAAGTACTTGAGCTATTCATGTAATGGGATAAGTTGCCATAAAGATGTACATAAATGACCCTTAATTTGGCACGTTTTCACATTTAATTTTTTAAAATACAGCTTTTCATATACAGTTCCTACCCTTTCATTTCTAGCCTGTACTTCATTACTTGTTGAAAAAGTCAAGTTTGTATGAAGCCAGCATAAACATCAAAATATAACTAATGTGGACATCTGTGTATATAATTGAATTAGACATTATGCCTTATATAAAATTCAGGAGGTTCTAATATCAAAGGATCTATATGCATGGAAGAAGAGGCTACAATGCATATATCAATGGCTGGCTCTATGTGGTCAGATAACTAAACATGGAATGCCAAAAAAAAACTAATGTTATTAGCAAATAGATATGTTAATGAATTAAACTTTGGTATTTTACTGCAAATATGACTATACATAATGTGAGTATCTGAAGCA